ACTAGTCAGATAAAGCACCCGTTGGTTTAGAATCCCTGACTCAAAGTCAGATGTCCTGAGTTCTAGACTTGGTTTGTCTCCTTGTAAGTGCAAAAGTTTATTCCCAATTCCAGGTTGCTAGTGTAAACTTGAAGTTTGGCCCAAACAAAACCCCTATCAGATTTATTTAGAGTGTTGATGCCAAATGGAATTCTAGAAGCCCACCTTTGCCAGGGGCTGAGCCAGAACCACTATCACTGGGGGTACGGCCTGGGCATTTGTTCTGCGTTTTTTATAAGCCCCTCGGGTGACTGTCAGACAGGCCAACTGTTTCAGAAGCTCTGCTCCAGGCTCTAGATCACACGTTAAGTAGCAAGGATGGGGGTCTGGACCTCCAGTATTGGCATCCTCCGAGAGCTTGTTAGAAAGGATGTCTCCCTCATTATCCCAGGCCTACTGAATCTGAATCTTGCATCTCATCACAATCCGCAGGAGATTCTGTCACACACTGAGGGTTTGAGAAGCACTGCTGTACCTTGGTATCTTTAGATACCTACTGATACCTGGGTGGGCCCCACCCAGACATTGTCCTGTACTTGTTCTGGGATGCGTCCGGGGCAAAGGGTTCTTACAAGCTCCCCAAGTTATTTTAATGCACAGCCACAATAGAAGATCACTGTCCCCCAAATGGCAACCCTTTACGGTTAAGCTGTAACCTGAATTAAATTGGCTTTTGTGGGCTCCCCAGGGACCTTAAGGACCGCTTAAACGGTGCTGTTTAAAGGACAATGGGCTCCTGGGACAAGTTCAACCACAGAGCTTTGGGTTCATAAAATCAGGGCAGGGAAGACTTCCTGCATCCTCCCGCGAGCAAGCCAGGCCCCGCGCCGGTCCTCACCCGTGTGCACCCCCAGCCCGGCCCCGCCCGGCTCGCCCCCTCCCGCCCCGCGGCCCGCCCCTCCTCCCCCGTGACGTGCCGCTGCGGCCAGGATCATGCGCACTCGCGCCCCGCTCCCCGCGCGGCTGCTCCGCCTCGGCGCCTGTCATTCTCCGCGGCGCGGCGGCGAGTGCTGGCTGCGGTACCCTCCCGCTCGCTTGTCCGTCTGCGCGCCCGCGATGTGACCAGCCGACTGGGGGCGGGCTGGCGGCTCTGCCTGCGGCAGCGCATCGGTTTTTCTCCTGGCAGGTCCCTAATTGAGCCGTGATTCCCTTGGAGCCAGAGACACCCACCAGGGGCTCGGAGCGCCGCGCTCCGGGGCTGGAGGCAGCTGCAGCGCTCGGGTCCGCGCGGCCGGGTGCAGTAGCCTCAGTCCCAGCCGCCGCCTCGCTGAGTCGTGTGCCCTGGCGAATGCCCGGCGCCCGGCACAGCTGAGCCAAGGCGACTGGTGCAGAGCGGCGGCGCCTGGTCCTGCACTTGCCGCTGCTGCCGGGCTGTGCCGGGGCGGCGGCGCTGCGCGCCGGAGTTTGCAGAGGCTGCCTCCGAGCGCCGTCCGCCAGGAAGACTCCCTGCCTCCTGAGTCCCAGTAAGTTGACTGTAGTTTCTGAAGTTGGAGGGAGCCGTGGGAAGGAGAGGTTCGTTTTTATCTTCTTGTGGGAAGCCGAGGGTGGCACCTCTTGTTAACAGAGTTCCAGCTCGAGGAGGGAGTGCGGGGTGCCAAGAAGGGGACAAGGCAGCTGGAAGGTCTGGAGTCCAGGGCTGGCTGACCTCAGCATCTCACGAATGTGCCAGTTGGAAATATGCTGGGAGAGGACAGGTACTCCTAGGGCATTTCGACTGCTGCGTGCTAATTATTCATTCCAAGCTCCTTGACTCTGTGTTTACGTTGGGGTGAAGGGGCTGGGCAGGGTCTTGTCACCTCCATCCTAATTCCTCTGGGGAGTGTGGCCAGCACTGCGATGGATCTTTGGGCGAGCCATTTCTTTCAGGCCTGCAGGCTTCCCGCGCATCCCGCTTTACTCTTCCCCTAGGCAGAAGTTGCCAACCTTTTCATAATTGGAGCCTAGTCCTTTAGGGAAAAAACAACTTATATGTCGACCCGGTGTTTTATGCCCTAAGGCAAATAAAACGAGCTCTGGGCGTGTGAATTCATACACTTTAAGAATGTAGGCAAGTCTCAAGAAATAGGATTCAGATAATGACACTTGGATTTCACCCTGATTGTCCTGCACCTCTTATGTAAGCCTCCCGGCTGGATAACTTTATCTCTGCAGTGGCTGCAGCTGTGGCCCTCCATTCCATTTGTTTAAAGTCCAATTGAACAGTATTTACTGAAAATGCTGACATGATATAGCGGCCTGAAGTCTGAAACAGAGTGCACTCTTCAAATTGGAGTGTCTTCTCCTAATAGGGAGCATGGGAGGAACAACCCACTATATTTTTCAAGGCAGCTCCAGGAATTAGACCCATAAATCATGTTTTAAAATAGCATGCATTGTGCAGAGAGCATGCAGAGGACCGCTTTTTGAACACATCCCCTTTGTTTTAGAAAAAGTGGAAATTGTTCATGCCAGACAATTGTTGAGTCTAAAAGTTAAGTGTACTGATGGGCCTAATTATCTTAATAAACAAAGAGCATGATTTATAGGTAGCTGCAGTGCCCTACTTTGAAGGATAGAAATCTTTAACCTTTCTTTCTCAGCTGTTCCCGAGAGATTCCTTTTAAGCAGAGCTATGGATTATCATCATTGATGTTTAATACCTGAGTTGGTTAAACTTGTAAAAGGAATAGTACTTTGAAGTACCATGCAGTACTGCTGTGTGACTGTTACACAGCGAATATTATAAATAAGAGGAATATTTGGAGTATTGGGTATAGATGTCATTAGTTTAACAAAATAGGTCATATTAAGACTTTCCTGCTAAATATATATACACATACATAAATGTTTAATTTGGACTTGAAATTATTGTTTAAACCAAAGCTCAGGGGTATGTTTTAATGTAAGATTTATTTACATAATCTTTGAAGAGAGAAGTGCATTTATTTATGGTATTTCAGCATGCAGAACAAGATGAACTAGTTATAGGCACCTTATTTAAAGTGTAAAGGGTTTTTTTTTAGGAATACTAAGAAAATACACAAAATGTTATTTCAGAAGTTGAAAAGTTAGTCACATCAACACATTGCGGTTTGTGAGAGCATCCAGTGCTTATCTCTAGAAGAGATTACATCCAAGCATGGAATCTCAAACAGATTGACCCATTAAGCCCTATTGCAGCCTGGTTAGGAGGACAGGCTATGGAGCCAGGCTGCCAGCTCTGGTACCATCTGTTTGAATCTAGGCAAGTAACCCAAAGTCTGTGCCTCAGTGTCTTCATCTGTACAATGGGGATGACAGTAGTAGTACCTACCCCACTGAACAGTAGTGAGAATTAAATGAGTTCATAGACATAGAGCTGTTGGGCCAGTATCTGGCATATTAAGCTTGTTCTGGGAAAAATTTTCATTGTTATGAAAGGAAATGCATCTTTGGACTCTATGGACATTGAATTGCTGCTATGGACATTGAATTGCTGCTGATGAATATTAACAGAAGCAGTTCATGTGTATAATAGGAGAGAAGGTATAAACATTTATTGTGCACTGTCTAGCGATACAGACACCAACTGGTATTTAACACTGTCTTGCTCAATTCCCCACCACAGTCCTTTGAGGTAAGTGGCTTCATCTCTACTTTAGAGATGAGAAAATGGGAGCTCAGTGAGATCAAATAGTAGAAATTGGAGCTGGCATTTAACCCACGTCTGTCTGTGTTGAAACTGTGTTCTTTTTGACCCTGCTGCCTCAACTTGCAAATGAAGTAGTTGCATTATTATCCTCAATTTATACATGAAGAAATCTAAGCTTAAGGATTAAAGTATGCAAAGTGCTTAACAGCACCCACAACAGAAATGATCATAATTATTGTTAAATAACTTGCCCATGCTTCCATACCTCCTAATGTGTGGTAGAGGTGCCAGGTCTTTCAATTTGAAGTGGATTCTGTTGCTTTATTATTTTTCTATTCATGCATTCAGAGAGTCAAAAAAGAAAAATTGGTGTGATGTTAGAGTTTACACTGGAGGGTGGTGGTCTCCATTTGGTTTCCTGCCTGCACGTGTAGCTGCAGCAATCTACACAGTCAAGGAAACCACCACGGCAGCAGTAATCAATCCACAAACAGCGTCATCCCTGGATATGCATTCAGTCCCAGCTGGAGAACTCCCTTGGGCAGAGAGAGGCCTTGCACTTTGCCTCATATTAAACTGCATGTTCAGAAAAAGAAATAATTTATACTTACCATTAAATAAGCATGCTTCCTTCAAGCCTTAGTACCCCATGTCATGGGAAGCAGATTCCGGGGTGCTGTGTGAGCAGTACTTCCTTTAAGGTTTCCATAGCTTGTTAGACTTCTCAGCTGGGTTCCAGAGGTGGGGAATGATTGAGAGGTCATGGCATTTTTGTGGCTGTGTTAGGTTATCACCCAAATACTAGATAGTGTTCTCGCCTTTTGTAAGTCTTATTTCTAGAGATTAAAATCTAATTGCCGTATAGGGCACATAGACCACAGACTGCTCACAGTCTGATTTAATTTAAATCACAGACTGATTTAATGTTTAATGAAATCTCTTAGCTAATGTATGCTAACACTGAATGGTGCTTCAATATAAATGCTCAAAGTTGGCTTTAAAAAAAAAATCAAAACTCTTCGAGAGTTCTACTCTTCCTGTAGGCTGCCTCCATGTGCCTGGGGACACAATACCATAGTTGCAAAGTGCCCAAAAGAGCCCCTGCCATTGACTGAGTCATCTCACATCTCTGAATTATCTTCTGTTTCAACTTGAACCCTCCTTTTCAGAGAACAGATATTCCCTTTTGCTTACTTAATAGTTAATTTCAAGTGTTCCCCTGCTCTGGGTTGGTTATTCTATAGTAAAAGTCTCCCCTGATCACTTTTGTGACTTGAATGAGGTTCATGATTTATTATTAACTAACTCCTCAGAATATACATATAGTTGTTTCATTTCTCATCTATGTTATCTGTTATCTATTTAGTGGCTTATCTGTGTCACTTTTAAATCTCTGAATAATTTTCTTCTGACATCCATCAAAAGATACATGTAAAAGAAATGCAAACTAATTTTAATATGGATATAAATGAATGAAGACCATTGACAGTCATATGTACTGTTTTGAATTTTCTTCACTTTGGGCTTGAGGAGTTGGGAGCTGATAGTTCCAGAGCTCCTGCCTCATGCATTGTGAGAGGCACATTGGGAGGTTATACAAGTTATACACGCAAGCAGTTCATGTGCAGCCCCGCAGAGACAGCCCCTGAGGGCTCGCTCATTGCTGAGTTCAAGGGCAGGGGTTAAGTATGAGGGGAAAACAGCTCTGTACATAATTTATATGACCACATTTCTAGTCCTTACTGGTTATCTTTCTGGATAAGAATTGGAATGAATAGCTTAAAGGGAGCACTTACTGTGTGTTGGCTGCCATGTTAAGAACTGCCCTTCATCCTCACTGTGACCTTGTGTGGTAGTACTTTATTATCCTCTTTTGTGGAAGTGACAACTGAGGCCTAGAAAAGTCAGGGCACTTGTCCACGGTGACACTAGTGAGCTTCAGAGTAAAGAGTGGAGCCCAGAACTGTGCAAGGAGGCCCGTGATACTTATAGAACGTTCTGCTGCCACTGATTTTTGAGCCTTTGTGATAGCTAAACTCTATTGCATGGATTTATATATTACATAATATAGATGGACTATATTATGCTTTTCAGAAGAATCCTATACTATCTTGCTTGGTCCCCAGGTGAAGGAATGGTGGGAAGACACATGCCTACCTTCTTAGCCACTGCCAGGAGCAGGAATTGACAGCACAGGAAATATCATCTCCATTATCTTTGTAGAAGAAGAGCTTAAGCTTAGTTCACGCAATGAGCTCAAAAAAGAAAACCACATGTCTGCTTTGTGAAATAGGAAGCATAAAGCCTTCAACTGGTAGTAGAGCACAGTGGGGAGGCATGTTAACTTTATCTGTGTTTAGTGTCACATACTTGCATCATTCTCACTAAAAAAAAAGGAGAAGTGTGGAGACCTGACATTTTCTTGGGTGATTTAAAAGAAAAATAAGTTTATTTAAATCTAAAGAAGTATCAGCAGTGAACTGTCATGGGAGAACCACATTACTACAGCAGTGTCATCTGTCATCCCATGAGACTATGGTTTTCAAAGGAAACGAACACTTATGTCTAACCAGTAAGGCTTAAACGTGTTATCTTATAGTAAGAACATTGCATCAAATCGTCCATGTCTGTATCATAGCCTTTCTAACTCCAGTCAAAATGGAGGGTAAAAGGACAATTTTAAAACCATCTCGTAATATTTTCAAAACCCTTCCCCTGAGCCCTGCCCCCTCTATTTTTTCTCGATTTCATACTGGTGCCAATATTTGTTCAATAAGTTAATTCATATCATCCCCTGGAGTTTGAATTATAAAGGAATTATTGTGATTATAATATTTTGGCATATCCTGTTGATCTCTCATTTGCCCCCATCCTTGATGTTATAGGACTGTATGATTTTTTTAACCTGAGAAGTGATTAAAAACGTTTTAAAAATTTAGTCTCCTAAATGTAGACTGTTTATTGCAGAAGACAGGGAAATTGGCCTGACTGGGGGCATTTGCTAAAAATGCAGAGCTCCTGAAATCCTGTGAACCTTATGGAGTAAGCAAGTAAAAAAAAAAATACGGAAGAAGAAGTAGTTTTAAAATTGCTCACTAGGCCTGGTGCGGTGACTCACGCCTGTAATCTGAGCACTTTGGGAGGCTGAGGAGGGTGGATCACTTGAGGTCAGGGGTTCGAGACCAGCCTGGCCAACATGGTGAAACCCAGTTTCTACTAAAAATACAAAAATTAGCTGGGCATGGTGGTGTGCACCTGTAATCCAAGCTACTCGGAAGGCTGAGGCAGGAGAATCACCTGAACCCGGGAGGCAAAGGTTGAAGTGAGCCAGGAAGATCACACCACTGCACCCCGGCCTGGGCAACAGAGTAAGACTTTGTCTCAGAATAAATAAATAAAAATAAAATTGGTCACTAACAGCTTTGTACTTCCCTCTCCCATTTCACAGATGTCCAGCTGACCCAATCCCTAGGTACCGTATCATGTATTCATTTGCAAGTAATCAGGTTCTCTTGATTTTCTAAAAGTACCAAAAGGTGTGACTAAATCAGCATTACTGTCATCTGCCATCTCCGTGTTGAGAGAGCCCCAGGGTTGCATATGTAAGCTTTTATGTGAATTTATTCTCTGAGGAATGAAGGGTGATCAGATAAGTTCTCAGGCATCTCGTCTCACTGTATTTGTGACTCCATCATTACTATTAAAGTTGCTTCCCCCTACGCCATCCTTTCACCCCAAACCATACCCATTCCTTCATCATGCCCATTGTGGTGGAACATGATGAAACTATTGGGAAACTTAAGTGTTGAGGGAGCTCATGTTCTAAGTCAAAGGAAAAAACACATAACACAATACTTTTTTTCTTTTCATTAAAAAAAAGCCAGTCCCTAACATAGCTATACACAAGAACACCACACCTTCTGCATTCAGCAGTTGGGAATTGCAACCAGAGTGGCCTTATTAATTTTTTCCTGGCACCTTCTAAGGAGGGCTGTGAGCCTCTAATTCACATGTAATCAATCACTAGCAGCTTGTCTGTGTTTTCAGTCAAATTTAGTGACTGAAGGGTCACTAAATATCACAAGGGTGGTATTTATTCATTTATACATTCACCAGATATATATTAATATGATACCAGGCACATTGTTAGATGATAAGACCTCAAATACCAGAAAATCCCTCTCTCTGCCCTCAAGAATCTCAGATTCATGAGGGAAGGAGACACTGAGCAGCAGTTGGAACCAGTGCTTAAAGGATGCTTGGCTCCGTCAGGGGTGCCTGACTCCAAGGGGATGACTTTTCCTAACGCAGCCGGGCTTGATGGAGTCTGGAAGAGCCAGTAGGAGGGTACCAGGAGGCTAAGGGTGGGAGTGGGCAGGGAGAAATTATTCTGAGAGAGGGAACAGGGAATATGGTGAAACAAAGGTACCGGAGAGGCGGGTTGTGGAACAGCTGGTCATTCCATGTGGCTGGTGCACATTGAGGGTGGGGAGTGAGACTGGAGATGGAGAGCGGAGGCTGGAGCCACTTTTGGAGGGTCTTGTGGGCCATATTTAGTTTTGTAGATGAATTTGAGTACTTTTTTAGAATGATCACTCTGGGTATATTACACAGAATGGATGGGGTAAGGGACAGACAAAGTAAGCTGTGCAAAAAAAGCTTTTGAATACTGGTGTGGATTTAAAGTCTAAACTCCCACTGATAAGCGTGGGGACATTAAGGGGAGAAGCAAGGAGAGGATGGTGAATTTAAGGATGACTCCCAGGTGTCTGGCTTGGGAATTGAATCCATAAGGCTGCCATTGGAGATGATAATGAATACAGAGGATGGAGCAGTTTGCAGGAGAAGATGACAGGTTGTGGATTTATGCACTGTGAGGCACCAGAGGGACATTCAGGACCTGAGATGCAATTGGCAGTTGTACAGCCTGTGGTTCTGGAATTCAAAACGGAGGCCGAACTGGAAATGCAGGTTTGCAAGTCTTCCGTGTATTTGAAATTGTTGTTGAGGTTGTGATCTGCCTGTGAGAACGTGTGGACTGAAAAAAAAAAAAAAAAGGACGAAGGCCAAGGTGGCTGTCAGAAGAAAAAGAGATGGCATAGTAAGATTAAGCAAGAGAAGTTTTTGACAAGTGCTTGGACACAAAGTGGCAGAAGCCAGAGGCAAAGCAGAATGAGATGCTTGATTGAATGGGAACTGAGTGACAAAAGAAATGAAATTGAAATAAAAAGAGAGCAAAGGGACAGGTCTGACTGTTAACTTGCTTCCATCTACACAGATAATGGTGGCTTTTACTCCTAGAGTTTCCGGTTCTGGTCAATAAATATTAAGACCTACCATGTGGAAGGTGGGTGGGAAAGGGGATGGGGGGAAGAAATAAAATAACAAGGCATGAATTTCGATCTCAAGAAGCGCATGGAATTTTCATTTCTTATTTTTTTCTGGATCTCAAGAAGCTTATAGAATTATCATTTCTTATTTTTCTTTTCCATTTGTTTTTCTCCTTCATTGACAGCAGGACACAGGCTTCATGGGAGAATGGAAAGAATGAAAGAATCATTTTGTTGGTGCATGAAGTGCCTCAGTTCCCCATAGCGGGCATATCTCATTTTATCCACAAAATAAACACACTGAAAGAGAAGGTGATAAATGATCCATTATTTGACGGATTGTAAAAACTAAGCTTTTATCATGGCCATAATGTTATTAGAGGGTTTGGACCTTTGAGCCAATGCTTATGTAATTATTAATGAGACTTTCGGCTCACTGGATTATTTGATGTATGCTGAGTAAAATATCCTATAATTTTCACTTGTCTTATAAAAACAGGACACATTATATTATAGACTAACTGGAGTATTTGGAGATGATGGAAATAATTACCGTATGTTTTAGTTAAATATTATGCCTTTCAGTCCTCAAACGTTTGTCCTTTAATTTTGACCTAAAGGTAGAATCACTCCCGTTATACATATGAGGAAACTGAGATACAGGGTTCAGATGGGTGGGTGGAGATAACACAGCTAGTAAGTGGTAGAGCTTCTAGGATCCAAAATGAGGTGTCCTGGGTTCGTACCACTCCATCATGTTGCTGTATCTTTGTGAATAGCTACTAAAGAAGAATTAGGGGGTGTTATGTTTAAGAGATTTTCTTTATTAGTCTGCTCAAAGCACCAACAGTAGAAGCTGTATCAGCTACAATTTCTATATTTGATGGGCCACAGGTTATTTATGCAAATATATGTGATTAAGTTAGATTGGGGGAAAATCTGCTTTTTTTTTTTTTTTTCCCACAAAATGAACATGTTTTGCATTCATTATCTCAAGAGCACTAAAAAAGAATCTGAGTATAAATATAAGGATTCAATATTTTAACTTATAAAATTATTGTAGATAAACTTATTTGTGATACAGTGGGAATTTATTTTTCAGCAATTGCAATGGCTGTTGTCTGTAAGAGGCATTCCGTGTGTACACGTACCTGTGTGTGCATGTATAAAAAATAAAATTTAGCCTAATTAATTTTAAACTATTGGTTTTCCTTTTGTAATATTTTTGAATTCTCCAGATACATTAAATGATATTGCTTGCTTTGTCTTGCCAAAGCAGCTATTATGTTACTCATTTAATGCCAAAGTGTTAAAGCATTTGTCTTCGGTAAGCAATGTAAAATGATGTAGGATGAGCCTAAGGGATTTAGTTTAATGTTACAACTTGTATTTTGGCTCCTGATAGTCTAAATTTTTTATTTACCTAATTTTGCTACTATTGAAGCAGATATTAGCTGTTAATATACAGTAATATTAGAATCATGAAAAGTACATAGAATGTTGTGGCTGGTGGAAAAACTTTATGATGCTGCATTTTTTTCTTTCACAAAAAATATCTAGGAGGCTTACTAAATTGCAATTTCCAGATGAAAGCAATTTCTAGCAAGTAGCAAAATGCTGGTGCTAATGCTTATCCCTAAATCTCAATTTCAAGCTTCATGGTGCCTATTTTACATTTTAGCTTTGGTAGGAAAAGTTGAATCCAAAGGGGCTTATGCCTTTGTGACATTTGGTGGATTGCTCTTTTGTTATTGGTGCTGATTTTTAAAAATAACAATACATTTATAAATTTTAAAAAGTTTTAAAAAACGTTAGGCAGCTATCTTAGTTCTGAATTATCACTACACATGGTGCATTGTAGTAGCCTTAGTCCAATGTAGTTGAAAAATTACAATATAGGCATGTGAAAATTTAAATAACAATACAAAGTAATATGGTATTTTATATTTGATTTTTATTGCACTTTATAATAATATGTGAGGAAACTCAAATGAGGTAAAATGAAGATTAATTTGGTCATTTCATGCCTCATGTATCCCAATTTCATCCAAATGCAAATATGATAATCCAGGGCATAGAGTTAGTGTTCTGTTCAGGTGATTTGACACTACTGTATTTATTAATCACTTCCAAGATGAACAATTAAACTGCATTTCGTACTCATCTTTCTATGAGTATATATTTTAATATTATGTACTAGGAGTTTTCATTTTCTAAAAAGTAATTAAATTTTCTTTGTCTTATTTTTCTTATTCTTATTGAATTTTATTCAGACATTTTTATGTTAGTGTATACTTGACATGATAGAACATGTCTAAATTAGTAATCTAATTTGAATACCATAATTATGTGTACAGTTAGAGCTTGATTGAATGGAGAGCTTTTGCACATCCTGTATGTTCTTTCTGTTAGTGGATTTAGGAATTACATGCTTAATACTAAAGAGTCCAAAGCCTGTTTATGTTTATCAGTAGGCGCACAGAGCAAAATATAAATATTTTTGCCAATAGAATTGGAAAAGATATGCTTCCTTTTTTAAGTGTTAGGAATTAACACGTAACTGTCTGTGGTAGTTTTCTCTTATACGAACAGATTGATAAGAAATATAGACATGGCTGAAAACTAGAATGGTGTCATTGTATTGCCTAAATTGTTGGTGTTGAGGTTAGAAGTCCACTCCTTTGTTTTGCTAAATAAGAAATAAAGATGCTTTAAAATATTGATCATAAGTCCTGATAAATATTTGTACATATTTAGTGTTACGAATATTTTTCTTTTGCTTTATTATGTAGTGGTCACTTTGCCCAAAATGTACATCTTGACCTTTAGTATGGAATGCTCAGTATGTCCGAGGTAGAATTGAAACCAAAACATCTGGAGTCTTATTAAAAGGATACAATATGGATAACAGCTTTTTAGTCTTGGGGCTGAGATATTTGGAAGAGGATTGCTAAATACTGTGGTCATTGAGAAAAATAACACTGATGTACTAAACTTACACTTAATTTAATGGTTTCGCTACCACCATTCTTAACCTTTCCAACTGGCTGAGTTATTTGCTAATAGTGGCATGTCACATCCTGAATTATAGATCTTTCCTTTTAATAAATATTCAATAGCATTTTCAAAATCGTTCTCCTAGATACAATTCATAATGAACAGCGCAGCGCTGGCAACAAGCATGCTTCTTTCAGCCTGTTTTATAGCCACAGGCTATTTGGCATTTGGACACTTCTCTTATGTATTTCCACAGCTCCACATTTCCTAAAAACTGTCAGCCTTATATTAGAATTAGCTTTTGCTTCTCCACAGTTACATGGAGAATGAAAAGAATATCTCTCCTTTTCTCTCCCTGTAATATGCCAAGGACTGTGGTCAGAGAATCATCATTTGCTAGTCGTATGCTTTTTCTTTCTTGATGTTCTCATTAGCTTCAGAAGCCATAGCATGAAAGGCATTTTGAAATGCGTCCGCCATCGGTTTGGTTTGATCCATGTTAAACTTTTTCTGTCTAGAACTGTGGTTCTTAACCCCCTAGAGGACATTTGGCAATGTCTGAAGACATTTTTGGTTGGCACAGCTGGGGATGGGGATGCTACTGGCATCTGGTGGGTAGAGGCCAGGGATGCTGCTATACATTCCACAATGCACAAAATAGCCCTCCCCAGGGAAGAATTTTCTACCTCAAAATGTCTAGAGTGCTAAGCTTGAGAAACCCTGATTTAGAAGGTAGGGGATGTCTGTTTAATTTGTATTATATTTTTTACGCAAACGAAAAGTGATAGTTCTGGTGAAGAAATCATTGCATATAATGTAATCATTTATTGAACACCTACTAGGCTCTGAGAATACAATGAAGACTATGACATGGTTCTTGCCTCAGGGGTATACCCTGTCTTTGCCAAAATGATTAGTAAATAAAATCAAACTGGTTGATGTGATGTATGCTGTGATTAGAGGTATGCATGGCATGTTAAGATAAAAATAATTTAGATTTCATTTGCTAAATATAAGAGAATATCTGGAAGGGATTGTTCTCTGACTAAATGTAATATCAGTCATTTGTGGGTAAAGAATTTCTAATTTTTCCTTGACAATTAGGAGTAAGTTTTATTTATTGTCTTTTTAAATTTCAACTGGCATTACTGTGAAATGTCAGGAAAGAAGGGAAGGTGTTGACATAAAAAGTGTTACTTCAGGAATTTAGGAAATGAGTTTTTCATCATCTTCATCGAGTTCTAGTTTACATGCCATAAAAGTCTCCAATTTCAACTGAACAATTCACTGATTTTTAGTAAACGTACAGAGCTAGGGAACTGTCACCACAATTCAGCTTTAGGACTTTTCTATCACCCCAAAAAGCTCCCTTGTGCCTGTGTGCAGTTCTCATTCCTGCTGCCAGCCCCAGGAAGCCACCAATCTTTCTATTGCTTGCTTTCTTTTCTGTCTCACTTTCTGTCCTTATATATTTGCCTTTTAGCAAATCTCTGGACATTTCATTTGAGATATTAATATTTACCAATAAAAATGTAGTTTCTATCTTCTTTTTCAAGATCAGCATCACCTTATTTTTTTTATATTGCCTGTACCATACACATGCTACAGTGCAGGTTCAGGGACTCTTAGTTATCGGAACTCTCAGACTAATAAAGTGAAACATGCAGCAAAGAAGTAAAGCACATGTGTAAGAGTGGAATGTGTGCCTGTTTCTCAGCTTTGTCCCTGTTTCAATGGTGGTCACCCCCTCTACTACTTTTGTAACTCTGTCTACAAAAATAATGTTATAGAAAGCATTGAAAAGCTGAAGTCAGATAAATACTCTCAAGATGTGGGGAAACTACAAAAGGATTAAATCTGGAGAACATGCCTGTTTGGGAGCTGTATTCTGGTCAACCATTTCTTAGCCAAACCCTTTGGGGCCAAATGTCTTTCAGAATTCAGCTTTTAGAAAGGTAATACAGTGTATTCATTGTATATTAATGTAATACCCCCATGGGATCCAGGCAACACACAGTAATTTTTGTAGCAAAGTAGATGAATATTCACATTTAGTTAGAGAAAAACTAACCACATGTCAGTTCAGGTCAGTTTGGGGAACAAACTCATTTCGTAGCAAAATAACAAACTCTGTTTTCAGAAATTTTTGCATTTCAAAATTGTGGGTAAAGGTTTGTGAGACTGCCTCAGTGTATCCCAGGATATTGCATTTCAAACTATTGCATTTCATCTTCTTTCTAGCTCCCCACCCTCCAATCCTCTCTGCCATATACACACTTCATTTAACTTAGCCATGGATATATTTGTCTTTCTTTTTCACGTTAACTTCCCATCAGACTTGACAAAATGCCAAATTAGCTGTTCACTTTTGGTGGATGAAGGCCAGGTACAGATGTGTTATGGCCAGCTAGGTTTGTGGTTTGTGGTTCACCTCTCTGCTGAAGGCCTGGATTGTAGCCATGTTCATCTGCACCAGCCCCGGGGCCCAAGAAGAATAACATGGTTTTGTTGGGTCAAAAAGATACCCATGGAGAAAAATCCAAAGGTAGCAATGGCAGCTGCCATCCCAGGTAGCCCCAGACTCATGCTCAGAAGCCCTCACACCCATCATGAAATCCTGGGCCATGAGACTAGACTGCTATAGAAAGAGTGTCAAACCAGGGAGGAGAATCCACTAGAGTAAATTTTCTTTAAGGAAAGATATTTAGAGTTCAAGAAAGATAAAGACATGAAGAAAACTATGTGGGGTTCTGTAGTGGACCCACACAGCTCAGAAGTAGGACGCCAGTCCAAACCAAGACATTAAAGACTTGTTGCAAATTATTGAATTTTGCATAATCATCTTATGTAATTTGCCTAATGGTCCTTAGCAAGCCCATTAGTCTTTTAACCATAAATTTCACGTCTGTTTTAATTTCCAGATTTCCATTGGTAGTACTTAGAAAACTATAACTGCAGGCCAGTGGGTCTTAACTGGTTTCCTGTGGCACTCTTGAGTTGCTATAGACCCATCGTGAATGTAAATGAATATTTTGATGGATGTGTACAATTTGCTTTCTTACAAATAAAATGCATACTCTTATAGCAATATTACTTAAGCAGAATATACTATAGATAATGGGACCCATTTACAAGCAAGGGGATCCAATTTCTGCAAATTATAGGAAAGAGCAGAGTGTAGTGTTGCACCAGCATCAGATAAAACATTTATAGGAACATTCAAGAATGTTGTCTTCTAAGGACTCAAGAGCATCATCAAGGCAGTACTAAGTTTTCAAAGAGCAACGTAATGCTTAAGGTCTACCCATGGGAGTGAGGTGGTAATTCTGGATGCTTTTGTAGACACTCAGAAGCGTGTACCAGGGACTACATTACTACTGTTTATTACTTCTTTTTTTTTTTTTTTAAAGTTCTTAATTGATTCAACTGTGCCACCAAAATCTCTGTCTGAAGGTGAACCATCAGTATGAAATTGAATCATTGCCATTTGGTTGTGAAATTACGAACCTCGCCTTTCCTACCCACAGACTTCTTTCATAGGTGTCTTGGTGTACCCCCACCTCCTCCTCCAGCCTCTGCCAATAACTTTCTCACAAGTCTTACAGCCTCTTTGCAGATATCATTTTCTCTTTTACCTCCCAGCTTTCAAGAGCTAAACTTGTCCTGCCTTGGTACTGCACCTGCCTCCTCTTACCAAGTGTCTTCCTGAGTTTGCACACATTCCTTCTTGTTAGTACATTTCCTGTTGTTAAGAAGCTGACAACCTCACCTTATTGCTGCCGCACCCCATTCCACATTTAATGACATCCTCCACCCCTACCCCTCCCCAGCTCTGGTGATGCTTTTTAGAGGGTGGTTCTCCATGTTGGCTGTGATTAACATCACCTGGGGAAGTTTCACGTTTACTATAACTTATTTCCAGGGCCCACCCCCAGTAATTTTGGTTAAAGTGCCCTGGGGGTGGGGCCCCAACCTTGGTAGTTTTTAAATGCTTTCCCTGGGGATGCAGCCAGCACTGAGAACCACTGGTGCATAGGGTGTAATACCTGTCTGTTGTAGGTAATGAGAGCAATTGTGGAAGGGGTAGCAGGGAGTTTTGAAAAAGGATGAAAAGAGATTAAAAAACAAACAACTCTTCCTCATCCCTCTGTTTGCTTTCAGCTTCAGCTGAAGAGAATGAGTTCTGCTAAGTGGCACCTATGCCCACCTGGCTGGTGTGACTTCTTCCCCTTAGGCCTGTGTTCTCATCAGTAAATTCCTGACAGCCTTGTGCCCCCAGCAGGCCAGAAACCATTCCAGGCAAGGCCTTTACTTATCTCATCATGAGGCAGCCTACCAGGGGCCTGATTTTCCTTTCTTAACTGGGCATCCTACTTTGCAACCTCGTATTTCCATTTTTCCTTTTTGTAAGGCTCTGTAAACCAAAGCCATGCACCCTCCCCGCTCATCTGCTGTCAGCTCACTTGAAACTCACCAGCCCAAAGGACACACACAGCAGAACCAATTAAAGTTCTCAAGTAGAGATTGTTCACTTCACTTTTCACTTGCAAGAAAGATGGATGGCAGAGTCTTTGCTGGAAAACTATTGTGTAGAACATAATTTTGCTGAATTAAAGAGGGGAGGCCACTACCAAAATTGAGCTGTCATCTTTTTGTAGTTTTCTTTTATTCTTAATACATCTATGGGCCTCTAAAATCCCTTTTTATATATTATCAAGTCCAGGAGTTGGGCAGAGATTCATTTGGGTAGCCTTTTTTATAAAGTGATCTTTGTGAAGTCTCTTCTCAAGACTTTCTGGGGGTCAGAATGCATGTTCATTTTCCAGAGGGCCATACGCAAGGACCATTGGCTGTTCCCCACGGCTCTACAGTTTCTAAAGGAGCTGAGAACACTTACAACATGAGTGCCTTACAGTACTCTCTGGACCTCATTGCTTTATTATTAAGGAATTATTTCTTCCAAATATAGTAGTTTTATTTTTATTAGTAAGTAGGAAAATTTAAGTGAGGTGATTTTGGTGTTAATAACAAGGATTCAGAGCTGTTTTAAGGAAATCCAATGTGAAATTTACGTGAATATCCAGTTGTACAAAAAAATTAAGACAAAACGCTTCACTTAACAAACTTCTTCATAAGAATTATTTAAATGCCAGCCTTCTTTAATGGAGTCCGTTTACAGAAATTCTGTTTATTCATTCATTTTCCCTGAGCACAGATATTGCACAAAGCAAATACCACCCTGCTGTTGTCCTGTTGCATGGTAAGAAATGCAGCTTTTGTATTTATCAGCCTTACACATATAGTGTGAGAACCTTGCCAAGGCTGGCAGTGGTGCAGGCCAATAATTAATTAAGGGGGCATGCAGCATACATTTATTGAGTACCTAGTATGTAGCAGGCACAGGGATAGGTAGTACATATAGAAGCAAACAGGCTATCTACCCTTACTTCCTAGTGGAAAGAGACAATCACATAACCAAGGGATTATCAGTAGTAGACATTTGGTTTTAGCAGAGAGTAAAATATATATACATCGTTAGGAGTGACTGGGAGGCTAGGGAGGGTCCCCCTGAGGAAGAGACATTTAAGCTGAAATGTGACCAAAACAACCAGGGTTTGCATGAATTGAGACCACCCTGGACAGAGTATATGCAGGCAGTTGAAGGAGGCCAGAAGGGCAGAGAGTTGAGGTTGGGTGCCTGTACTCAGGATCGGGAAGCAGCATGGCCAGGTTTATATTTAGGAAGATAACTCTGGTAGCAGCACAAAGGGTGAATTGGAATCCAAGACAGCAATGCTGGGAACTCAAAACCAGGATACTTGGTGAGAATAGAACAGGCAGCATGCTGACTTGATGCTGAAATGCTGGGCTCCTCTTTTGTCCTCTGTCCTCTGTCCAAACCCAGATTGGACCTCACAGCCCCATGAGTACACTAGACCTAATGAACTTGTTAAAATGCTTTTTTAAAATGCCAACTTGTGTACCTGGTCCTCATCTAATGACGTGGATTGGCATCGAAGACTTCATTAAAACTTCAAATGACCTGATGCAGGGAGTTCATGGACCAATCTTTGAGAAATATTGTGTCTAAAGACTGTACTTTCACTTTAATATTCCATTTAATTCTCAAAACAACCCTGTAAGAAAAACGTATTTTTCCTAGCTTCCAGATTAAGAAACATGCCCAGTGTGATTAAGCATCTGGCTCAAGGTCACACAGCTGGTGCATGTTATGGCTGGCAAAGCAATGTGCTTCTTTTCATAGAGAGTCCTGCCTGTGTGAAAATGGTAAGAACAACCCTGCAAAATTCAGAACACCTTTGAGGGTTGTTTCATGAGTGAACATGGTCAATCTCTCAGATACAGGACTCAATATATCCCATCTTGGGATAGAACCAGAGTGTTCATTTTTGCTAGCTTTTCTCTTTTCTGAAGAAGTTTAATTTTTTTTTCCCTCAAAGCTAGAATTTTAAGTTCTAGGGGAAAATATATATATATTGCAAAGAAGAGCTTGGATCTTAATATTGGTGTTTCTGGGCCTCTTTTTCCCATAAAAGAAGTTGAAAGGTTTAAGGGGTAGCATAATTTTATCACCCATAGACCTAGAAACCCAACCATTAGGCCTCACAGAAAATTGTCATGCTTTCAGTTGCCATGAATCATTTATTTCTTAAGTGGCTCTTGAACCAAGAGTTGCAAAAATGATGTTGAAGATGTGGAGGAGGGTTGCTGAGTGAAAAGCACACTGATAATTAGAAATCTTGCTTAAAAGCTGGCTTGAAAACACATTTGCTTCAATAAATTACCTGCCTGCCCCCATCTGAATGTGTGAGGAAGGTTCTAGCTTAATTTGCTCATGTGGATAGGGTATTGAACATATTTATCTGAAAGACTTAATATCATAATAAGTTTAGCCTGGCCTGACTTTTAGGACGATGTCCCTCCTGGGGTATAGGTAGAGAGGAAGAAGATGAAAAACAAAAAAAGACAAGAAAACATTTTCCTATGGTGGCCCCCTGCTCCACCACACGCTCTCAGCTGGGGAGAACCGCAGTGAGCCCTACCGCAGCATCCTCTAGAATGTCAGCCCACACCCCACAGCAGACTGCAGGGTGTTAACTGCCTGTCTCTGGCATGAACCCAGTTTGAATGAGATGCCAGGAAGTGATGGAGGGGCTATACCTCCCCCTGAAGCCTGGCCATTACGTCCTGCAGAATTGACCAGGGCAAGGCAGGCCGTTTGGTTTACAGACCACACCATGATTGTCACAGTGTAGATTGCTGCTTTGATTATTTTGGAATGTTGGATGAACACTCCTTCCTGAGGTTATTTTCATCAGCAACGATCAAATTCAGTTGCTACTGCGTGTGGCTGATCGTCCAGAGAGGGTGATTTCTTGTCACAGGTTTCCCTAGGGGGATATTGTGCTGCTTGGTCTTGGTGGTCAGTCTCACATCATTTATGGTGTAAGGTGGGCTCAGGGCCACATCTGGGGGTATGGCATACAAGACATGATCATGTTGTAAAGGCAACGTGTCTACCCCCTTGTCTGTGCCTACATTTGTGTCTAAGTGAAAGAGGAACCTCAGAGACAATCTTGAAAGGAAGACAGTTAACTGCAATTTTAAGAATGATGGATTTGCATGAGGGAGAGGCTTTAGCTTTGTGATAAAATGCGAAAGCATTTATGTGTTGATTACATAGACTGTTCGTAAAGTCTGGAAACATCTATGTTCTAGAACATATTATGTGAAGTAAAATGAACATACCATTAATTATACATGGGTCTTCATTGGTTTCTAGACTTTCGGACCACCCTCAGACTTTTTAAAATTAATCATGTTAGATTATCTCCCCAATTCTAGCTGCATCCTGGATTCATGTCTCACCCACTGAAGGTAGATGCCTTACCTGGGGCAGATTCAGGTAAGGCATACAGTCAGTTCTGTTCTCTGTGCAGCTGGTTGTGATGGTGCCAAGAAGGCTGTATGCTGTCAGCATACCATTTGCTCTGTTTTGTTGTTGTTTTTAGTATATGTCTTCACTTATTAAACATTTATTAAGGAGCAAGTATTTTTAAGTGCAGTAATATGTATCGTACATTAAGGCCTCACAATTGCTACTTTGTAGGAAAGAAAATCTAGTTGAAGTGGTGGTGTGACTTGCCTATATCATGCAGCTAAGAAGGTTTTGAGTTGAGATTTAAAGAGAGATCTGATACAAGGCGTGTTTTGTGCTTTCTCTGTCAATTCTCATATAATTTCTCCTGTTAAAGCTCACTACCACAAGAAATCGGCATTAGTTTTGAGATCAGTTAGGGATTAAAAGTGATTTATTAAATCAGACCCATGTCCTTATGACATAGGTAAAGTGGTATATACCATGAACTTGAGAAACAATTTTCATTATTTTTTCTATATGAGGTGGAGAAAAGCATACTGCTCAATGAAGAACTTAATTTTAAAAGTTGTAATGCTGTTTCATTTGTTGAATTAGTTCCATGACGAGGGATACAATTTTGGATCAAGCTAATGTTGCTGAATCTGTAGAGGGACATCAACATTTGATGGTTAGTTGACATTTAGAAACCCCTTCATTCTGACTCTGATACTTTCTCTCAAATTTCTTAACAGTAACCTTTCATGTTGAACTGTAAAAAAAGAAAACGGACTTCATCTTAATGTATTTCACATAGATTTCCATTACTTTTCACTGTGTTTTTGCCACTCTGTACATTTTGCTTATAATAAAGGGTTGGTTAAAGGAAAATAGATGTAATTTTTGGCACTTGTCTGCTCTAATATCGTGACTGACACTCATAATGTACATCCAGTTCTCTTAAATCCCATAAAAAGCCATTGGGAAGAAAATTTTTGAGATAATATAAATATAATCTTACGTAAGACCTGTGTAGCCACTTCTTATAGACAGCTTAGGAAAGAAAGAAGCCTTCAAATAATTACCAAAGTAGGAAGAAAACTAAAAACCTCTCGTATTAAGGGTAATAATTGCAAAATGACACCCACATAGAAAAAGTCCCTTCCTTTCATTTTCTTGAAATATATTGAAACAAAAAGTTAACTAACATCATTTGGGTACCTTTTGAGAACTTTAAAATATATTATTTTAAAATTGATTTTCTTAAGGGTTAAATACATGGTTTTGAAGTTTTTCTTAAAGTATTTTGAAAGTATTTAAATTGATTTTATGTAAACTTTTGCTACTATTGGATGCAGCCTTTTCAGCATAGCAAATGCAATGTCCTTACTTAATGAGGTTTCTAATTTTTAACCTCAAAATGAAATGAAAAATTTGTTCTATTTCCAGGAACATGGAGTAGACATACTTTTCCCTGTTCTTCCCACTAAGTACAACTAAAATTCCTAGACATTGTTCATAAAACAAACGTAAGAAGACTCTGAAAGGTAGAGGAAAGATGGCAGAATATCTATAGACCTCAAAACCCAAGCAACACACAATAGTGAGTTACCTGGCTTTTCTTCTTTTTGAGTCGTATTTCCCAGAGCTCACATATTCCCTTTTTTTTTTTTCTAAGATGGAGTCTCGCTCTGTTGCCCATGCTGGAGTGCAGTGGTGCCATCTTGGCTCACTACAACCTCCACCTCCCAGGTTCAAGTGATTCTCCTGCCTCGGCCTCCCAAGTAGCTGGGATTACAGGCATGCACCACCACGCCTGGCTAATTTTTATATTTTCAGTAGAGATGGGGTTTCACCATGTTGGCCAGGCTGATCTTGAACTCCTGACCTCAAGTGATCTACCCGCCTCAGCCTCCCAAAGTGCTGGGATCATAGGTGTAAGCCACCACACCTGACTGAGATCCCATATATTCCTGATGAAGAAGGCAGCAAGTGGAAAACACCAACAGGCACATACAAAAACAAATAAGTAAAAGATGAAAATCTGTTTTCTGAAACCAGAGGACTAGAAAAGGTAGAGCCTAGCAAAATGGAAAACTTTTAGATAATAACTGTTGTACTCTAGCCAAGCCCCACAGAAAAAAAAATGTGGCCTCACCCTACCAGCAAAAGCTGATAGGGAAGCCTAAACTTCCACCCTTGCCAGCTCTAAATTGAGAGCTGGGGTGTCCCAAGGCACCCCAGCCCTCGCCACTGGGTAGTGTCACAGAAAACTGAGTAGGGAGCCAAGGCTTTTATTTCTGCTGCGTAGTAACAAGAGCCTCCACCTCAACCCCATGTAAGTAGAAACCATATGCGGAACCTGGGTTTCTACCCTCCCCAACTCCTAACAGTAATGAGGAGCCCTTTTCCTCTCCAACTGGGGTGGTGTTAGTGGACATCATGTGGGAACCAGAAACACTGTTTCTCCCAGCCAGGAAGTATTGTTGGAGGCCCGATGGAGAGCCAAAACTCCCACTCCTAACTAGCAGTAAGAATGCATCCCCCTCAGGTATCAGGGGAGGTGTAGTAGGGAACCTGATTCTACCCCAGTAATCAGGATGAACCAGCAATAATAACACAGTCTCCCCATTCCCTTCTGGGAGTGGTAACAGAGGAAGGCAACTAAAATAGAAAGTTTAAGTAAGATCCAAAGTCTCATAACATAATACCCAAAATGTCCAGGTTTCAATGAAAAAAAAAATCACTTGTGATACCAAAAACCAGGAAGATCTCACACTGAATGAAGAAAAAAAAAAGCAGTCAACAGAGGCCAGCACCAAAATGACAGGGATGTTAGAATTGTCTGCTAAGGATTTTAAAACAGCCATCATAAAAATGCATCACTGAGGAATTCTAAACATGCTGGATGCAAATGAAAAAATAGAAACCTCAGGAAATAAATAAGAAATATAATGAAGAACCTAGGGGGCATCTTAGAACAGAAAAATACAGTAACCCAAATAAAAATCTCAGTGGATGGGCTGGACAACAGAATGCAGGGGACAGGGGAAAGAATCAGTAAAGAGAGAACCATCAAAATTATTTTGTCTCAACACTAGAGAGAAAATAGAATAGAGAGCCTCAAGGACCTGTGGAACTACACTTGACATTTACCATTTGTGTCATTAGAGACCCATAAGAAGCATAGGAAGAGGGAGGGGCTGGAAAAGTACTTGAGCAATCATAGCTGAAGACTTGCCACATTTAACAGAAGACTGAAACCTACAGATACAAGGAGTTGAGTGTAGTAGGCCAAATAATGGCTCCCCCGCCAATGATGTTCATGTCTTGATTCCCAGAACTAGGGAATCAGGTTCCTTTTTTCTTTTTATTTTTTAATGTAGTAAAAGGGATTTTGCAGAGGTAATTAATTTCAGGATTTTTTTTTCTTTTCTTTTTTTTTTTTTTTTTTTTTGAGACAGAGTCTCACTCTGTTGCCCAGGCTGGAGCACAGTGGCACAGTCTCGGCTCACTGCAACCTCTGCCTGCTAGGTTCAAGTAATTCTCATGCCTCAGCCTCCCGAGTAGCTGGGACTACAGGTGTGTGCCACCATGCCTGGCTGATTTTTGTATTTTTAGTAGAGATGGGGTTTCGCTGTGTTGGCCAGGCTGGTCTTGAACTCCTGACCTCAGGTGTTCTGCCTGCCTCGGCCTCCCAAAGTGCTGGGATTACAGGCGTGAGCCACCATACCCGGCCAAGGATTTTGAGATACAGCAATATCACTCCTCAGCATTTAATCCCAGAGAAATAAAGTCACATTCTCACAAAAACCTGTGTATTAATGCTTATAGCAACCTTATTTGTAATAGTCAAAACTGGAAATAACCCAAATATCCTTTAATGGATGAGTGGCTGAACAAACCGGTACATCCATATCGTGGAATACTACTCCACAATAAAACAAAGGAGCTATTGATATATGCAGCAGCTAGTGTGCATCTCCAGAGAGCCATGCTGTGTGAATAAGCCCAATCCCAAATGGCTACATGTAACATGACTCCATTTATATAACATTCTTTAAATGATAAAGTCGTACAAATAGAGATGAGATTCACGATTGCTAGGAGTTAAGGATGTGGTAGGGACAGGAGGGAAGTGGGTGGGGCTACAGAAGGGCAACATGAGTAATACTTGGTGATGGAAATGTTCTATATCTTCCTTCTATCAGTGTGTTTACCTTAGTTGTAATGTTGTAATATAGTGTTGCAAGAAGTTACCAGTGAGGGAAACTGAGCAGTGGGTACATGAGATCCCTCTTTATTATAAGTAACTGCTTGTGAATCTATAACTATCTAAAATTTTAAAATTTAATTTAAAAAATAACTTTTAAAAATTTCTTGTAGCTACATCAATTTGAAAACACAATGCTATATCATATATAAAGAACTTTGCATGTCCAAGTTCAGAAAGATGTTAGTACGAAGTTGCCTCTTCTAAAGTCTGTTTTTTTTTTTAATTTGTTTGGAGATTGGGAAGGAAGGCAAGGGATTCTGTTTTATCAATCATATATGTTAAAAAATAGATAATATTTGTTAACTCCTAAACACCGTGTGAGGTCAGCATTATTGTAAAGAAGAACACTGAGACGCAGGGAGGTGGAATGATTTGCCCTGATGAGTAGTGAGGCCACATTTGGACTGGACAGTCTGGTCCCAAAGCCTGCATCCTTTCTTACTGACTATACTCTTTGGCCTATCTGCATAGGCTATTAGTATCCAAGTATCTTTCCGCAGCAGGACACTCACCTCAGAAGTTTTAAGCACTTTTCCTAGGTCACAGAGTCATAGCTGTGAGACTGAAATTCAAGACTTTTCCTATCAAAATCCCATCCTACTCCCACCTGGGAGAAGCCATATTCCAAATGGCCCTCAGACCTGATCCTCAAGCATATTTTGTTTGCTCACTTAGTGCTGGGCAGTAGATTATTCTTTTTAAATTTACATTAGCAGTATATATTTAAACATTGTGAGATATGTAAAAATCCAGGCTTCTAGCTTCTCAGGAAAAATAAGAAAATCTGCCAACACTGGGTGTACATTCTCAAATTCTCTCAAAGGAGTTAGATATAGGATGTTTAGGGACTGCCTCTTACAGCCTCTTTAGATGAGGTTGTTTGCCTCAGTCCTTACCACTACTTACCCAGAGACCACAACCAACCATCAGCTGGTTTTTATTGTGCAACACTGTTGTTTTTCTTACAGTAGAGGAAATGCCTCTACCCACCTAGCTACCAAATCATGGCTTTTATGTTTTACCTTTTATCTTAATAATTTGGGTGGTTGTATTCTTCCTGATTATAAACTACTTAAAGTTCTATTTCTGAAAATCTCCATTATTAGTGGATTTGCAGTTGTTAAACTTAAGACCCCCATAGAATTGAAGGTGCTGAAATCACTAGTCCATCTACGAAGGCTAGTCACTAAAACGAAATAGGCATACATGAACTAGAATATATCTCCTTCAATACTTCTTAAATTAGAAAATTATGAGTATTGCGCAGTCACTGTGTTCGTCATTACAATTGCTTTAACATTCCTTTGTAAAGACTTTCTAGTAGTTTTGCGGAGATTCAATGAGGTGCTTATAAATTGATTTTGTGCCAGGTGCAGTGGCTCATGCCTGTAATCCCAGCACTTTGGGAGGCCTTGATGGGAGGATCACTTGAGCCCAGGAGTTTGAGACAAGCCTGGGCAAGATGGCAAAACTCAACCTCTACAAAAAATTTTAAAAATTATCCGGGCATGGGGGTATGTGCCTTTAGTCCCAGCTACTCAGGAGGCTGAGGTGGGAGAATCACTTGAATCTGGGAGGTTGAGGCTATAGTGAGCCATGGTCGTGCCACTGTACTCCAGCCTGAGCAACAGAGCGAGACCCTGTCTCAAAAAAATAAATAAATAAATGAAATAAATTGATTTTGCTTCATGGCATGCGATACGCATAATAATAATAATAATAAGTATTTCTTCTGTGTCTGGCTTTCTACTGAAGTATTTTCAGTTCTACAATTCAAGGCCCCTCCACCCCTATTGGTCTTTCTCTTAAGGGGCCCAACTCTGAGTGTCTCTCCTGAGTCTCATATGCTCAGTCTGAAATAGTTGACCAAGTAGGAAATGGAAGTAAAGAATTTCACGGAAGGGGAATTTGCCATGAGGGAAGGGTTAATAAGTTATTCCTGTTGATCGCCTTTGTAATGCCTAGCACATTCTCGTTACAGAGTAGACATCCAGAAGTGAAATGATTATGTTTGATGCTGAACTCCTAAGTAATTCAATATTGTCTGAGGATAATAGTCCTGCAAATTATATTACAGTCAGAAGTGTTTTTGTTTTTGTTTTTTTCCAGTCGAGGAGTAGATGACTGGAGGCTGCCTTGTTTGCGTGAGTGGTGTTGGGATGACCTTCCAGGCTGGGCATGTGATTCCTGAAGAAGTGGCTACTTGTTTGGCTCCTATATCAATGCAGAAATTAGTGTTTGAGCTGATAGGAAGTAAGGGGGGGAAATCAAGGAGTGGAAAGGCTGCTTGGGATGGAATCTGTAGACTCTTTCTGTCTGACCTCTGGTTGCTAATCTATGTTATTGTTACTGGAAGGGGAGGCCTGCAAAGGTTGAGTCCTGGCAAGGATATCACCAGAGCAGGAGATCAGTGACTTCTTAGCTTATAATTCCACTGTAGGTGAAACTCTAGCATTTGCAGGCAAGATGGAAGATAAGGAAGTGGGTGAAGGGGTGAAAAATGAAATAAATATTGAATAAAGCGCCTGTACTCTGGAACCAGATTGTGCGTTTTTAGTTTCTGCCTCACTCTGTCATACTATTGTGTAAGCTTGAGCAAATAAGTTATCTCTGAATGCTTCAGTTTCCTCATGTGTAAAATGGGAATAATAATAGTATTTACCTCATCGTGTAAACAGCCAGTAAGTAGCAGCATCTCTGCACTGGACAATTTTTCTTTTGTCAATTGCTCTTTTTATTCGGTACCTACAGTGTCATCTAAATAGCCTGTCCCTTAGTGTATGGAGTCAGGAGACTAAGAAGAAATTTAGGGAAAATAAGGAAGGATAAAGGAATAATAAGCAAGGATGAAGGATTGCCTGCATTTGAGACCCTTGTCAATGTGTGTTTTCTCCAAAGAAAATGTGTCTCTTTTCCAAAGAAACATAGATGTGTCTCTTTGGAGAACTTGTTTCCAACCTTAGATGATTTTTCAGATTCAGTCTGTGTGCTAAACTCAAATCTTCTCATTTTCTAAGTACATCTGTTCATGACTTATAATATGTTAGGAAGGTATTTTGCCCTGGTGAAGAAGGACTTAGTTCTTATTCCTACTTAACTAAGGGATAGAGAAGAAAAACCTTCAAATTACAATGAAATTGATTGACCTCAATTCTTTTTAGATATTTGTCTACAAAATGTCTTTAGTAATAGGTTTTAATACTTTTGCAGTTGATTTTACTAAACAGATTAAAAATTTAAGCCCACTTAACCTCAATAAACAAGTATATGAAGTCACATACAACTAAGTACTTCAAACCCAGAAACTCTGGCACTGAAGGAGATAAAGTAGCAGACACCTTCTGTGTATTTTCCTACTTCTGTACCTCAAGACATTTGCTGTGTACATTTATAACAATGGCCATGTCGGAAATAATATTTTTGGGTTTATGGATTTTTATTGATCTATTTCATTTACGTGGGTTTGATCCCAAATGATGGGATGATGTTCTCTTATGAAGACCATGCCTTGAGGGAAAGGAGAGTGCTTTTAAGTAAGCCTGTTCCCTTCTGGCTCTCTTTGATAGGGTGGTCTCTCCCAGGGTTTATTTAGGAAATGATGGAACACAGGTCAGTCTGTCCTTGTCTCTAACCAATCTAAACATTTTGCTTTCAGCAAAATTTACATATTATTTTCAAACCTTTACTCCACATCTTGCATTATTGATTTGATTAATCTCTGCTGTTTTTAAGGCATATCTTCTTCAAGACAGCATTTTTCTTTTATATCCAACAAATTCCTTTCAGATTTCTAAATGCGAAAAAAAAACTTAGTTGTGGACAAAAGTACAGCCATTCTCTTTACACCTGAAGAAATTAATGTTTTTTCGATAAAAGTCACCATATGTTAGGAGGGTGACAATTGGTATTCAAATGTGAGTGAGGAAAAGAATAAAGACTGAGGCAAACAAATATTACCATTATTGCAGTGTTCCCTGCAATCTGTGGGTTGTTATTTATTTACAGTTTTGTTCCTGTAGGCCCACAGAAGAGAAATGCAAGGAGGAGTACTCCTGAAGTAGAAGAGGCTGTAGAAGGTTGGAATAGAGAGCAACAAATCCCAGGTCAGGATGTGGAAGGGCTTACAAATCACTTATGAAATTGTTTTCTCTTGTGTTTCTTTTCCAGAAAACACGAGATTTTTCTCCTATTTCAGCAGTTGGCCACAACTTCATTGCTGGGAAAAGGTGATTTCAAAGTATTTATTTATCTGGTTTATAATTGGCAGATTTCACTTCTTGATTTCCATAGACTTCCATACATCAGGACTCTTCCGTTTGAAAGTAACTAGTTGATATTTAAAAAAAGAAGAAGAAGAAAAGGAAGTGAAAAGAGAAAAAAAAGAATGCAGAAGTGAGGATTATTTCTTCATGAAGAATAAGGTTTGTTCCAGTTTTAAAAGCCTGTGACTTCTCTGTGAAAACATTGCAGATGATTAGCTCAGCTACCAGGAGCCACACAGTTTTCTTAGAAATTGTGCCATTGAGGACACCAAGGGGGCCAGGGAGGACACAGCTCCAGTTAGAGGCTGGGGCCTTGAGCGCCTCCCCCCAAGAGCAGCTGGTGCTCTGCCAGGTCTGTGGCTCCCAGGATGCCCAGATCCCTTGCCAGAGGTTTGGGAGAAGCCTTAAAGGTGCTGTCTCTTCGGATCTCTGCTGTTTCCTCTCCACTGATAGCTACATTGGGAGCCTCTTCAGAGGAGGCTTCTAGGAATTAGAAGGGAAAGCATATAAATGCCATTCACTACAGTACCTGTTCACTGCTGGTCACAGTTGTTCTCCTTTGCCTCATCAGCCTCAGGCATGGAGATAACCTGGTGGCATGTCAGTGTCTTCGAGTTTTTCCCATTAAGCTCCAAGAGCATTGATTGCTATTCACTTCATGAATGGATGTCTTGAGAAGATCGTAAGAACTACTTTTGAAGGACCGAGGCTGCCGTCTCTGCTTCAGTAGAAACCCGAGGTGCCTGACATGAAAAGCACACTAGAGGACCTATTTGAAGAAGAGAGAGTTAGCTGTTTGGAATCTAACCGTTTATGTTAAGGTCTGTGTGTTAGGTTTTCTAGTTAGCTTTAGAGTTTATTTGTACTGTATATTATATATTGCAGTGAAACACTGGGCCGCAAAGACTTATGAAATATAAGACAAAACTTTGTCCAGGCAGGGAGATGGGACACAATCTCACAACAGCTTTTAAGATCATCTAATAAATGTATGTACATTTATATATACGAATGATGCTAGGATACACTGTCAAATATTACTGCCTTGCACAGAGGTCATTGGATTCACTCTGGAACTGATATCCTCTCCAAGACCAAAAGCTTGGTAAGTTTTTAGGATTCTCTTCTTGGCTGTCAGTGGGCTGTTTACTTTATCCTTCACACTCCAGATTCTTCAAGTTTAAAAAGAAGAAGAAAAAGAAATCTGCACATCCACAGCAAAACTAGAAAGTCAGGGAGAACTACCATCAGTGGAGAAGGATATTTAAGAATTCCCAGAAGGTACTAAAAGAAATGAATTGATTGGTAGTGAACTCTTTTCTGAACATCTTCCCCATTTCCACAGCAGAATGCGTGAAGGGACAACTCGGGGCTAGATCTGCATGTCGTCCAGGTGACACTGTTCACGCTGCACCAAAGTCTCCTTCTAATAAGAAATTTTCAGAACTGAATCACAGCTTACCTTACCAAAAAGTATAAATGCTCTTTTCAAATAAATCACTTGTTTTTTTCTAACTTTCCTTCTCTTTGGCTATAGGCCAAGAAAGAAGAGAGAACTCTCACCACAACATTTCAAAGGGAATACATTGCCAGAACTTGGAATACTCTACTGGACAAACATTTCCTCCAAGGTAAATATTACCATTGTACCAATAAAGGGACATGCCAAAATGGCTTTTATTCTCCCCGTTTTAGGAGGCACCCTGGTTTGCTGCGAAGCCACCCCTGCCGTCTTGATGTCTGTGCTCAGGGATGGCTGAAAACAGTCACAGCTTTATCACTGAAGCAAACGAAAATGTAAATACTTTTTCAAAGAAGATATTGCACTAATTACTCTCCAAACGCACTGGTCTCTTTGCAGGACACAGCTCTCTGCCTCCATGTCACCACCTTTGAAGGACTGACTGATTCCCTCGGCTGGTGCCAGTGCCTGCTCCTGCCATGGGGCCCGCGGGGAGCCTGCTGGGCAGCGGACAGATGCAGATCACCCTGTGGGGAAGTCTGGCTGCTGTCGCCATTTTCTTCGTCATCACCTTCCTCATCTTCCTGTGCTCTAGTTGTGACAGGTGAGAACCAGAGTGTATATACCTGTGCCTTATTGACATTACAACATTTCACTTTTCATTTCAGGGAAAAGAAGCCGCGACAGCATAGTGGGGACCATGAGAACCTGATGAACGTGGTGAGCCTGCGCGTGTCGTCTGCCTGTCTGTCGCATTTGTTTTTGTTTTTGTTTTTGTTTTCAGCCTTCAGACAAGGAGATGTTCAGCCGTTCAGTTACTAGCCTGGCAACAGATGCTCCTGCCAGCAGTGAGCAGAATGGGGCACTCACCAATGGGGACAGTAAGTTCTGCAAAAACACCAGCTTTCCACACTTTCTCCGCTTTTAATGTGTGTGCTGCTTTAGTTCTTTCAGAGGACAGTACTCTGACCTGCATGCAGCATTACGAGGAAGTCCAGACATCGGCCTCGGATCTGCTGGATTCCCAGGACAGCACAGGGAAACCAAAATGTCATCAGAGTCGGGAGCTGCCCAGAATCCCTCCCGAGAGCGCAGTGGATACCATGCTCACGGCGAGAAGTGTGGACGGGGACCAGGGGCTGGGGATGGAAGGGCCCTATGAAGTGCTCAAGGACAGCTCCTCCCAAGAAAACATGGTGGAGGACTGCTTGTATGAAACTGTGAAAGAGATCAAGGAGGTGGCTGCAGCTGCACACCTGGAGAAAGGCCACAGTGGCAAGGCAAAATCTACTTCTGCCTCGAAAGAGCTCCCAGGGCCCCAGACTGAAGGCAAAGCTGAGTTTGCTGAATATGCCTCGGTGGACAGAAACAAAAAATGTCGTCAAAGTGTTAATGTAGAGAGTATCCTTGGAAATTCATGTGATCCAGAAGAGGAGGCCCCACCACCTGTCCCTGTTAAGCTTCTGGACGAGAATGAAAACCTTCAGGAGAAGGAAGGGGGAGAGGCGGAAGAGAGTGCCACAGACACGACCAGTGAAACTAACAAGGTGGGCACTGGCGTTTTTGTTTTGTCTTTGTGTTACTTTCCTTGGCTTGTGTTTGTTCTGACAGAGATTTAGCTCATTGTCATACAAGTCTCGGGAAGAAGACCCCACTCTCACAGAAGAAGAGGTAAGTTTTGTTTCTTTTTAAAAAGGGAAAACGAAGTTTATTCAACTCTCCCTTTGTCTCCTAGATCTCAGCTATGTACTCATCAGTAAATAAACCTGGACAGTTAGTGAATAAATCGGGGCAGTCGCTTACAGTTCCGGAGTCCACCTACACCTCCATTCAAGGGGACCCACAGAGGTCACCCTCCTCCTGTAATGATCTCTATGCTACTGTTAAAGACTTCGAAAAAACTCCAAACAGCACACTTCCACCAGCAGGGAGGCCCAGCGAGGAGCCAGAGCCTGATTATGAAGCGATACAGACTCTCAACAGAGAGGAAGAAAAGGCCACCCTGGGGACCAATGGCCACCACGGTCTCGTCCCAAAGGAGAACGACTACGAGAGCATAAGTGACTTGCAGCAAGGCAGAGATATTACCAGGCTCTAGCAACCCAGAAGACAACCCTGGGTAGCCTGTGATCAGTGTCTGGAGACGTTTCTTCTGTGGAAGAGAAGAAGTGACACAAACCTATACTTCATATGCTGCTTTAGTCACCTGAAGATGGTTGGAGAGGCCCTGTCGACTGTTCTCCCAGTTGTTCAGTTTCTGAGACAGAGAGGTACGGACTAGGCTGCACCTGAGTGTGCCCCTGCCTGCCAGATGGACAGGTACACCCAAGCACATCTCCCTGCTGCACCCTCACCACCCACAAAAGATCCCAGCTGTCAGTGGTCTCATCTCATTAGTGAGGAAAGCCAAGCTGTATGGAAAAGCTGCACTCACCAAGGACCACAATGCCCCCGGCCTAAAGTACTGCCATTCAGAAAAGCAGGTTTTTCTTCCTCTCTTTCCTTTTCTCTGTCTGCTACTGACTTTAAGGCTTTTTCCCCCTTGAAATGTCCAGATTCCTGTGGTTCATCCCAAGGAAATTTTCACACAAAGCTTGGCCTTTGCCCTCAATATAGGTGTTTTAGGATGGTGACAAACCATGGCTGCTGCTTTCTGCCCAGCTCGCCAGTCCTCCCCAAAGAGTTGCGCATCAGCACCTGGGGATCTGGACCCTGCGGGTGAAGGGATGGGGAGGGACGTCCCTGGAGTCTCTTCTGTCTTTGTTCCTTCTTATTTTGGCATTCGATATCAGCAGCCTCTCCCCAAAGTACTTGAAGTCAGTTTTAGATGCTTTATTTTATTTTTCTAGTCAAAAACGTGTTTCCCCCAGTGTTTGAAAACTCGTCCGAATCTTTTCAGTATTTTCCATGAGTATTGTGGTACTTCTAGACTTGTTTAAGCCCAGAACTCATTCCTTCAAAACAGAGAGCCTTAATCTTTATGTTGGGACACAGACCACATATTTGGACGGCAGCCATGCATCCATCGCTGAAGGGCTGTGGACATGAATGTGTATTTCCCATGGTCTCCGCTGCCCACACCAACAGTGTGGCATCTCATAAGTTAACTGCTACCCTAAGGTAATCTAAGATTAAAATGTAAACATTTATTTTTGTTATGTAAGTTTATAAGATGTTTTATGTTCAATGCCTAATTTCTCAAAAGTGCCAGAAAAAAATGTATATTAGCTATTTTGATTTTATGTACAATGATTTATACTCTCCTTTTGAAAAGATACCATAAAGCACATAAGCTAGATCACTACAAGGAGCTGTTATCTTTTTTCTAATCAAGTGTTTAAAACACTGATGGTTTTTAAAGACTCACCTTTTTAAATGGTACTTGGAGCTCCTGATTCAAATTACCTAGACCCCCTAGAGAAATAAATGGAATATACATAAATAATCATTTTCAGTGGTTTATGGTGGGCAATATTGCAATATTTGAAATGGTAAAAATGGAAAGAAGAACAAAATATGATGAGAGGTGGCTGTGAATTATAAACCTCATAAAAGTGTCATAATTCCATTAAGGTTTAATTATATTTTTTCAGAAAACAGTGATGAATTCTGTAGTCCAGTGCTTGCCAATGCAAATTGCCTATTGGAATCTTCTTCCTATATTTTACAAACATCAGTGGCTGAAATAGCTCAGAGTAAGAGCTCAGCCTGGTTTGAATTTAATCATCTCTTTAGATCTTATAAGGCCAGCATTAGGAAACTTGTTCACTTTTCATTTTCAAAGGAGCCTAGTTGAAGTGCTATTATGAGTGTGGGCTATGGAAAGACAGCTTTTCCTACACTGATAAAGAAAAAAAATGAGGAAATTATTTCATCCCCTTGTGACATCTGTGACTTTTTGGATTTAATAATCTTGCTGTTTTTCCTCTTTATGACAAAGAATATAATTGGGAGGATGAAGTGTCTTAAAAATTGTAGAGACCAGCTCACTGGAATGTTTTTCCATCCCTGTATTCATGGCTTGACTTTGTGACTGCTCTACACTGCATGTCTGACATTGCAGAGTGAGCTATGTTGAGGTAAACTGGTTGGTTGTCATTATTTTGCAATCAGCCTGGTCTCTCCCATGAAGATGTCGTGTGCATAAGCACAATCATCACTGATTAGAAGATCACAGCAGAATACCCTTGGATTAGAGAGAAGTTCGTACCTTGCATTTCTCTGAATTCTAGTCTCTCATAAGCACTGCTTTGCTGGATGATTTTCACTGCTTTGTGTTAATGACTTTGAGCGATCTCTCACATGATGGGGTTCTTTAGTACATGGTAACAGCCATGTCATCTTACACACCTAGCATTGTGAATGCTGTAGTGACATCCTTTATAGGCACCTTACAGCTCAAAACTTTTGTTTCATTTCATGCCTTACTTATCAAAAAGGCAGGAAAGTAGGTATGATCTCTAAAGTAAAAAAAAAAAAAAAAAAAAAACTTTTTATAGAAAGCTCATAAATAATCATGTCATTTTGCAATTTTGTTACCAAAATTTCCCCCAAGAGTTTTCAAATATTAGTTCTGCAATGTGGCTATGAAATATGCACTGAAATATACCTTTTAATTTGAGAACCAGTGGTTAGAATAAGCTGTGATATAAAGTATTTTCAGTGTACTTTTAAAGGAACTATAAGGCCCTCCAGCATAAACGCTAAAAGAATAGATGGTAGCACAGGCCATGAGGGCTGGGGGAGAGAAGCAGAGTGAACCTTAGAAAGATGGCTCAGCTATTTGGAGCACTGGATATTTTACTGAAGTTATTTACTGAGGCACCATCACTGTTTTGACTGTACAGTATAGTTTTTCATAAATTTCATCACATTTACTTTGTTCAGAATCTGGGCTTGAATCTTTGAGTTGGACAAAAGCCTATGGTTTCTTTTAAAAAGTTTCATCTTGAGCTAATGCTACAGTTTAAATAAAATGTATGAAAGGTAGTTATCAAAAACAATTTGTATATTTAAAATTCTATTTTGACATCCATTTTTTACAGCGAATTATAGCAGGTTATGTGAAATTTAAAAATAAATTTTAGGAAATTTTTTTATCTTGTAAGTAAGAATTATAAATCTATCTCAGTTAAAAGTAGGATCTTTGTTTTTATTCAGATATTTTGAAAGTTTAGAAGCATTTTGTATGCTACTTTGGTATTTCTTAAGTATAGTCAGCAGGAAAGGGTAACCTGTTTTATGCAAAATTTTTTTAATTTGTCAAATGTTTTTAGTGTGTCTACTTTCTGAAATAGTCTCAATATCCTGTCTGTATCCTAGGCAGATAACTACACAAGAACAAAACGCTATATAGAAAAGAAAATATTTGAGGAAATCTTAAATTCCATAAGAAAGTAATTCTTGCAAGAATGTTGGCTACATATTTTTTTTTCTGTCCTGAATAAATTACATCATTAGGTCTGTTGAAGCTTTTGAAGCTACCACTATTCTTTCTGGGATAAAGGCTAATTACTGATTTATCTGCCCTCAAAATCCCAGAGTTAATTCTAATTGAGTACTAAATTAACAGTAAGTAGTTAACACAGAGAACTAAAATTTAACCGCATTATATCACTGTATATATTTCTCATGATTTTTGCTAATTAGAGCATTTACTTAACCAGTAATAAACTACACACACACACACACACACACACACGTATACGTGTGTGTGTGTATATACTTGGCTCTGACACAACTCTGGTGCTTAATTAGGATATGTTCTATTATGTATTTTGAATGTTTATCCTGCTAGTGTGATGAACTTTTGTTGGAAAAGCAGAATTAGAAGGAACAGTTTTTCAATCAGTTTCATTTGGTAATTACAGGAAAACCTTGAGTTGCTCTAATTTAATTTTTCCAATTAATACATTTAGACTTTAAATTGCATCCGTAATTCTCTTGGCTGAAAAACAGTGGTATTTTAAGACAGTTTTGTTATACATGTGACTTACTTTTGACTCAGCCTGAGAGGAGGAAATGTAAAGAGATAAGAGATTTGGCCCAAAGCAGCAAGAGACTAGTAACCTTGAGCCAGGACGAAGCCAAGACAACGTGACTCCCAAGTAGCAGGAGCAGAGGTCGGTCACCTGTGGCATTCTGTTTCATTCCCTTTTAAAATTATGAGACTTTATAGGCAGTGTAAAACATCAGCAGGCAGCGATGTGATAGGATGTGCGAAAAAGCTGGTCTGATACCATGGCTATAATTACAGAGCTTTAGTTCAATTAGGATTTTGTAAATGAGCAAATGACCTTTTTTTCCAGTGCCCCTTGTAATAGTTAATATGAGTCCATGCAATCTTGTGATGCCATTCTCCTGAAGGTGTTGATTTCTGGTACCCAGCCAGCTTAGCTTTGGCTGCTGGAAGCACAGTAGGTACTGATGATTACTTCCTGGAAATCTTGACAGGCTTATTGTACTGTGTAATGGGGAAAAGTTAAAGTATAATGTTTGGTGTTAATAAATGACTGATGTGAAAATAGGAACATGTGTCTTTAATATCAAATATGGCTTTATTTGCAGTGAAATCTAAATTCCTTATTCTACAGTAGTATTTTCTTGCCCTGTGTTGTATATTTTCCTAAATACATTTTTCCTGACAGTGGCTTTAGGCCAGTTGAACACACTTAGACTGAAAGTGTTTAACTTAAAGAGATCAGTCCAGAAACCATGATAAATTAGAATCTTTATCTGGAATTACCAAATTAAAATTTAAAATCATGGTCCAGAAGAGAACAAACATTCATGGTTTTTTTTATCCTACTGCTCATTTTTAGGTCTGTGTTTACATCTAGTCTCTACTATTTGTGAAGTATGTCATTATTTTTTTCAAGTTCTTCTTTGACTTAACTGAAAAATAATATTCCAAATTCTTAATGTAACATGAAAAGAGAAATACAATTTTTGCTTAAAAGACATTTTTTAAAAAGCGTTCAATTCAGTAATCATTTCTGTTAATACAGGAAGTTTTTTTGGCTTGCCAGTTATATACTGTGGGTATTTTTTAAAATGTGCTACCCTTGGGTTGTCTCATATCACCTTGCGTAATCATGTATTACAAAGGTTGATAATTGTCATTTCTCAGATGTCTGTATGTTACATTGGCAGCAGTAAAATGTTTTAATGTTGTTACCTTTTAAATAATTGTGTTGTATTAACATGCCTCATATTTTCTGGGGAAACTTGAAATATATCTAAACAAAAAAGGTCTGTTATAAATAGGAATTGGCATTTCATTGTTAATGTTTTTTCCTCATAAAAATAGTTACACCAAAAGTGACATATTGTCTATTACATGGGCCCAATCAGTATTAAAGTACTCCCCTTACTCAAAAATATTAAAAAATAATTCATGACACTTAGTAGCATTTTCATTGATTGTTTCAAAAGATCTTCATAATGGTCAAATTGTCCAATTCACAAAAGAGTGAGAAAGTTGTTTTCAGTACTGGGAATTTTTAAACCTTAGTTTTAAGACCAAAAATATCTCTTATTAGCTTGAACATTTTGTGATTACTTTTCCCTCCCCGGATCTAGTCCTTTTAAGGAGTAAGTCTAAAGAATGAGGCCATGAAGTCACTATTTCCTCCCACCTCAGTTTGTCTCCTGGTACTTAGCTGGCCTATCGCTTTGTGTGGCAATACCCCTGGGTCGCTTCCCCACTCAGCCTTCTGTATCTGCTGTTCACAGGACATGCCATTATGTCTTTCCAGTACGGATCACAGTGCTGCCATATCACAGACCCTGCCAGCCGGCACAGAACCATGCCTCGTCACAGCTCTGCCCAACTCACAGGCTGCCAAGATGAGGCCACAGGTCCACCTAGGGCGGCAGATGCTGGTGCTATTTGTCACGACTTTTGCCAAAACATGTACACTGTTGCTCACATCTTTCGTAAGAATGGTTGACACTAAGGGGCCATGGAAAAGCACTTTTAAAAAATTATGTGGTGGAATCAAACTCACAGAGGCAGAAATGTTAGTGCCGTGCTCTAACCAAGTAAGCTTAGTGTTCCCCACAGTGATCTGTATCTGGCCTGAGTCTCCTCAAGCAGCAACCCCCACTGTCCAGCATGTGGAAGGTAGATCCTTATGACAACACCAGACCCATAGTTACCAGGAAAGAAAAAGGAAGCTGAGTGTTGTGAAGGGGAAGAAATCCTTTTTATAAGAAGTAATCATTTTTAGGCCGGGTGCAGTGGCTCATGCCTGTAATCCCAGCACTTTGGGAGGCTGAGACAGGTGGATCACTTGAGGTCAGGAGTTTGAGACCTGCCTGGCCAACATGATGAAACCCTGTCTCTACTAAAAATGCAAAAAAAATTAGCCAGGCATGGTGGCATGTGCCTGTAGTCCCAACTACTCAGGAGGCTGAGGCAGGAGAATCACTTGAACCTGGGAGGCAGAGGTTGCAATGAGCTGAGATCGCAACACTGCACTCCAGCCTGGGCGACAGAGCAAGACTCCATCTCAAAAACAAAAACAAAAAAAAAACCTTTTTAAAGTAAATTGAGTGTAAAATGTTTTCACCATGAAGCCATTGCACCCTCTCCCCCAGGAAACAGTGCCTAAGGATGATGTCAAGTTACAGCCAGTTTGCTCTGATCCCCCAGGACCTAAGAAAACTGTGAGTGCTTCAGCATGCAAAGGTAGAGCTACCAGATAAGGAGAATAACTTGGCCATTTATAGCAAACTGCCTGACTTTGGAGTGAGAAACCAAGCACCTTCTAGGTCCTAGGATAGGTGAATTGGAGGTGCAGCTGCTGAAGTTCCCATTTTCTACATACTTCAGGAGCCAGGGTGTTTCATTTGGTTTTGTAAAACTTTGCTGTAAGTCATCACAGTTAATTCTTTGAATGGACATTTTAGAGTGTAACTTTTTTTCAAAATTAGCAGAACAGATATCTCTGCTCATTCTCTTTATACATTTAGTTTTTTAAAGTTCCCCTAGTATACCTGTTAGGCACTCTAAATAGGACACAGTTAAAGCTAAAAGAAGGACCAGTTGCTCCCTAGAGCCTACAGTTCAGAACTATCTTGTTGTCATGTCCTGGTTTGGTTTGGTTTGTTTTTAACTCAACAAGTTGGAAACCATGAGTTTAAAGCAAACTATTTCCTTTTCTTAAGCTTAAAGAGAATTTTTTTTTTAATCTTTAGCTCCTCATTTAGGTAGTGAAGGCTTCCCTGAAAGACAGCAGTGCCCTTCTCTGGAAGAAGAGGCTGGGACCAAAAGCCTGAGTCTATGGGTTGAGGATTTTGAGCATTCCTTTGACAAGCTTCTATGTATTTTTAATATAAGACTCATAAATGAACCTGATGTGGTGTTCATGACCCATCCCTTAAGCATGCTTGCTTTTTTTAACTTTACTTTTTGAGTATAGTACTTGTCTTGTTTTTCCTGGAGCCATGCTAGGATTTAATTCCTATGTGCCACTACCCGCCCATGTCCTGGAAGATGGCCATGCCTGCAGCAATGCTCATGTCTTGAGGAGAAGCAATGTGAAAAGCATCAGGAAAGCTGAACCTTACGTTCAAGTCAGCAAACATTTGTGAGCATTCTAGTATGCTTGCGACCTTGACACTTTTTAAAAATTATCTTTTTATTTGCTTCGAGTATCAACCGTATAGTTGACTCTAGTGGGGCGAAGGGAGCAGAGATGAGAGCAAAATTCAGACTTGCTGCCCCTGTGTGTCTCAGTTCTCATGTCTCTCTGAGAAATGTGTTGGCCCAATTCCCTATCTGCCACTCTGAGTCTCTTGAGTAAATGTGTGTAAATGAGAAAAATTATCTCAAAGATTTAACTTATTATTTAGATATTTTCTTCTTTTTAAACTCAGGAATAAACCTGGTTTGTAGATAATATAATATGGCTACTAGAGCTATAATTGAGTAGGTGACTAGAAGCATTTTTTCAAATATATTTCTTGTAAAGACATCTACTTTGTTTTAACTAGGAAAAGAAACTCCTCATATTAAAATAAACATTTCCATAAGCACTTTCTAGAAGAGTGTAGCATCCATCTACCATCCATCCCAGAATGTTTGTATCTTGCTCATAGTATTTCAAAAATTTTTATGGGTGAAAAAAATGCACTTTTTTATTTATTGGAAAAGTGTAGAGTTATTGAATTAAATTCTCAAGTGGGACAATTTAGTGTAAAGGGAAACATGGGTTTTGGAGACAAGAGCACAGGGCTGTGGTCCCTGTTCCAGCATTGACTTTACTATGTGACCTCGAGCAAATGATTTAACTTCTCTGTGCCTCAGTTTCTCCATATACAAAATGGGGATAATGATACTAACCATTGCCTACCTCATAGAGATGTTATGGGGACAAACGAAATAATAGAGATAAGCACGAATGCTTTCAACTCTTCGGAAGAAAGGTGCTATATAAATTGAAGTTGTGTTTTTAATGATCCAATTATTAATTATGTTTAGGGTTTAAATAACAATACTGTTAGTCATGTTAAGAATAAGTTTTGTTTTGATGCATATTTCCACTTCTCTTCTGTGGCCAGATCTTGATCATTCAACCAGTAATGGTACCTGAGGAACTGAAATGGGTATTTGTTTTCGTATGTTTCTGCCAGTAGTATTTCAATTGAATATCCAGAAAAGACTGGAGTTTAACTTGTAATATCTTATAGTTTACATGTAATAAAACTTATTCAAGCTATATATAAAAGTATGATTACATGTAAATAGCAGGTATGTTGTAATTAAAGGCACTTATCAAATTGTCTTTGTTCTTTTTTAATTGTAATAAAAGTCAGTTTTACATAAAGGCTTGTTAAAATTTATTTGGTATTTGAAAAG